GGTACCGCAGAATTAAATTGATATCATCAACAGTTAAGAGATGAGATCAGATCTATGCAAAAATATTTTCTGGCCCTTGGGCAGGAAGAACAGGAACATGGCAAGTTGTGATCATGCAATAAGTATGCTCAATGAAGAAATCTTACTCAGTGGGACTATAGGTATGACCAGAGGAAGAATTTGTCCATCCAAAAGATGGCACTCAACATAGAATAGGCGAAACAGAGCATCTGAGACAATAACAGGGGAACCACTCGGACAAGTGCAGAAAGAGACTCAGCCAATCAAGTGCATTGAACCACCACCAGAGCCTAATATCATTAAATATTCATGCTATACAGCCCTCGGCTCAGTTTCTTTTCCTTCCTTCCTTCCTTCCTTCCTTCCTTCTTCCTTTCTTTTTCTTTTTCTTTCTTTCTTTCTTTTCTTTCTTTTTCTTTCTTTTTCTTTCTTTCAATAGAAATGGGGTATCACTGTGTTGCCCAGGTTGGTCTCAAACTCTTGGGCTCAAACAATCCTCCTGCCTTGCTCTTCCAAAGTGCTGGGATTGCAGGCATGAGCCACTGCGCCCGGCCTCAGCTCTGTTTCTAAGCAGTTTCCCTCTAAAAATGCTATATTCTTTTAACGCTTTTCTTCACAGAGGCTCAAAGTGCCTTAAATATGTTTAAGTCTCTGAAACTTGGGATATAGGGAAAGTGAATAATAAATTATCAATTGTATGATCAATGATGTAAAGTCTGATATTTTTCCCGTGGTTATACTATTGCTAAATTGACTTTTCTCTCCAAGAAATCCTCTGAAAACTTCACACCACCACCTGAATGCCCACTCCTGAGCGGTCCGGTCAGGGCTCCATGGGAATGCTGACCACACTTCCTCTCAGGGGCAGACCTGCACGGCTGCTCCTCCCCAGTGCCGTTCTTCTCTTACTGCAGAGACTATGTCAGCACGTTATGATTATGATGCAGCAGCAACAGAACAATGCCCAGAGCAGCCTGGCCTGTGCTTCTTTTACTAAGTGGTTAGTTGCCTGCTGAGTAGACATAAACACCTGCTAAAGAAATGTGAAAAGAGTGGAAACGTGCTATTTGGAGGTTATTTTCCTAGTCGACATCCAGGAGATCTCCAGAGATCTATTTCAGCCCCACCTGTTGGTAAGTGACTGTCTCATTACTGCAACTTGGGTTGATTTTCTTTTTGTTGTTTCTTTTACAAAAGATTTCATCATGAAAAGGAGGAAGCTCAAACTGAAGTGAGTTAAAAACTTCATCTCCTAGAGAGGACTGTGGCTCGGCCTGAGTTGAGGTGAGATTTGATGGTTCTTACAGATAAACCATTGTATCCACTAATTGTGTTTCCATTCCCTCAGTTTTTTTATGTTTATGTGCAAGCGCAATGAAGAAGAACACCAGCAAGACTACCATGAGGATCAATAAGCAAGATGCTCTCTGCACCCCACACTCCCATGATCCGAGAGATCTTCAAAATATGTTGGATGGAGGAGAGTATGCCCCTTTTGTATCTCCTCCCATGTTAGAGAGCAATTTTATCCAGGTAAATCATATTCAAGGCCTGAGTTAAGTTCCATATAACGCCTTTTCCTGTTTTCTGCACTCAGGTCAACAGAAGAGGTGAATCCATTTACCTTCATAACCGAGCCAACTGGGTGACCGTAGGCATCTGTTTTTCCAGCTCCACCCACAAGATCCCCAATGTGATGCTACTGGCCCATCTGACACCTGGTGCCCAAAAAGATACAGAAACCCTGTTTAAAAGTCTCCTGACATCTCCTCCTGCAGAGAAACTAGTGCTCACCAGGTGAGTTACAAAGAGAAGAGGTTAAAGATCTCTCCAGATGATGTTACCGTGTGCTTGTTTGCAGGTTTCTCCCTCTGCAGTTTGTGACTCTTTCTGTGCATGATGCGGAGAACATGAGCCTGAAAGTAAAGCTGGTGAGTGGTCGAGCCTACTACTTACAGCTCTGCACCTCTGCATATAAACAGGACACCTTGTTTTCTCAATGGGTGGCCCTCATCTCCCTCTTGAATCAGGAGAAAGCCAAAGTTTCCAAAGTGTCGGAGGTTTCAAGTCTCTCAGGAATTACGAATAGCACAGACATCACAGGCTCCATGGATGTGACGGATGTCACCACGTTCACAGCCATCCTGACCCCGTACATGTATGCAGGTACAGGCCCTGAACATGTCAGGGACAGCATAGATTTCCCAGAATTCACAGACATCACCGACATCACAGATGTCACAGATCTTCCAGAAAATGAGGTCCCAGAGGTCCCGGATGTAAGAATTGTCACAGAAGTCATAGAAGTCAGAGAAGCCACGGAAGTCACAGACAGCTCTGATATTACAAACTGCTCGGGAGTCACAGTGGTGTTTGAAAACAATGACTTAATCAGGGCCAAGCAAGAGGAGAAGGTATGTGTCACTGAAGACTTTCATGCTTTAATACCTGATTTGCTGCTGCTTTTTATTTTTAAAGGAAAAATTGAAAAACATTCTGAAGCCTGGGTGTTTACAAGATACAAAAAGTAAGAGTGAGTTGAAAGAATCCTCAAAACATGTCACCATCTCAAACATAACACTGACTTTTGAAGGTAAAAGATATTTTCAAACTACCTTGACCCCAGTAGAAAGTGAGGCAAATACATCCAAGGAGATGAAGGATAAGACCTCTGAAGAAAAGATGCCTGATTTTCAGAGCACAGCTCTCAAGGCTGAAGAATCCAGGTATGTGAGGCAGGAACATGCCAAAGGAATTCAAATTTTTGAGATGTGCTATTTATTTTTACAGGAGCTTGAGAACTGAATCAAACACTTCAGGTATGGAACAAATTCCACTACATGTTTTATTGCTCCCATGTTTTCCCACTTTTTTCTTACTTAGGCTTGTATAGTTTTTCAGTTTTTCCCCTGATTAGCATTTCTTTCCCCATTTTCACTCTCCTCTAAATCACCTGTTCCCCTTCCATACACTTTTACTCTCACTTAACACCCTGTACCCCAAGAAAAGCAAAGACTGGCTGAATCTTAATACCTCATTTTATTAAATGTAATTGGAGTACAAATTAAAAATGAGTCCGTAATTCTAATTTATATTATAGGCGGAAATCAGAATAATAACTGCTCCCCATAGTAGTAAAACAAATTCCTGGCATTATTAAGCTCATCTGATTCACATTCACCCAGCAATGCTAGTTAGGGACCATGATCTCAAATTCATCTCTCAAACCTCTCAGCAGTTTGCGAAAGTTAAATTTTTTTTCTCCTTTTCTGCATAAGGTTTTGGGATAAAGTGGCACTTCAAATGCACTGTTTTTATGACAACTTTATGCATGAAATAGGGTCCAGGTTAAATTTGTCTCTCTGGATCTGAGTTCATTTCTCTCTTTTCTTTTTTTTTTTTTTTTTGAGACAGAGTCTTACTCTGTCGCCCAGGCTGGAGCGCAGTGGCACGATCTCAGCTCACTGCAACCTCCGCCTCCCAGGTTCAAGCGATTCTCTTGCCTCAGTCTCCCGAGTAGCTGGGACTACAGATGCGTGCCACTATGCCTAGCTAATTGTTTTTGTATTTTTAGTAGAGATGGGGTTTCATTGTGTTAGCCAGGATGGTCTCAATCTCCTGACCTCATGATCCGCCCACCTCAGCCTCCCAAAGTGCCAGGATTACAGACATGAGCCACTGTGCCCGGCCCCATTTCTCTACTTTCTTAGCTTTAAGTTTTTACCTTTCTAGGCTTTATTCTCCTTAACTTTTAAATTTTTTTTTTTACAGTGAGCCCAAATTATGGGCTTATCTCTGATTCTTTGATATTTTTTCCAAGATGAAAAGAGACAAAGGATAGAGATTCAAGAAAAGAAGAGAAAGAAAAATCACATAAAATATTGGGAGTTTCCTTCCTACCCTTACCCATCTTTCTTTTCCATGTTCCTCTTAAATATTACAAACCAAATTCCTTGGAATCCTAAGCAGCCAGGTTCATTCTTTGTTTATAAAACCCAGGCTTAATAAAAAAGGAGGGAGCCCTCTAAAAGGGAACCTGCTTGTGAAATTCAACAATAAGCTCCATTGCAAAGAATAAATACATTTTTGATGAGGTGGTTAGAACATAATCTGAATTTAATATTCAAAATAAGCTCTTTCTCCTTCTGTGCCTTTTTTTTCCTCCTGCTTTTGGCTTTTTTTCTTTCTCACTTCCTCTCTATTGATCTCTCCTTTACTTTCCTTATTCTTTTTCTTTTTTCCCTCTAGTTCTCTCCCCTCATATCAAATCTCCTTCTAATTTCCTCAAACTTGTGCCTCATCTGTCTGCCCCTTTCTCAAGGGAATGAATGTGAGGAAAGAAAAGTAAAACAGAAAAAGACAAAGTTGATGGAAAAACATGTAAGACAAACTAAAGGTAACTTTTTAATTATAAGTCTCTATAGGAATAGTAATAACACTAAAAATATTCTCTATTTCAGACATTTGAATTAAATGAACTGACTTCTCCACCTTTTTTTAAAATCAGATACAAACTACTAAACTAAAAAGCAAACACAGCTCAGGGAAAGACAATCAGTGCAAGAGGAAAACCAAGCAGTGTCTTCTACGTGGCAGAAATAAAGCCTATGACTAATCATTACGAATTCAAATCCATGTCAACCTAATTTCATAAATCTTAACT